GTCTATTTCTATTTCCATACCTCATGCTTGATTTACTTTCTCTCTTTTGTTTTCTATTCTTTAGACTTCCTCTAAGGATCCTGGATATTTCATTTCATACTTTGCTTATGTCCCAGGTCAGCCAGTTCCTGAGGATCATCCTGATAAACTCCACAATGGGTCACTAACAGGGCCACTTCTTGCTCATGGTAATTTCTCCTTATAGCACTTGCTAGTACATGATATAGTCCTCATCATCACCAGGATGACAGTGAATAATGGGAGTGAAGAGGACAAACATGTTCTGTTACTCTTTCTCTAAGATCCTACTGACAATTTTTTTTTCAACTTTGCCACCATACCACTCTGTCAACTTAAATTTTTTATTTTAAACTGCTGTCATCCTGTCTCCCCAAACCCTGCATCCTGTAATTTCTAACTAAGTTTTGGATATTCAGTGCAGTACTTTATAGTTTCTTCTGTAAATTTCATCTGAGTCCGGGCACAGTGGCTCATGCCTGTAATCCCAGCACAGCACTTTGGAAGGCCGAGGCAGGAGGATCACTTTGAGGCCAGGAGTTTAAGATCAGCCTGGGCAACATAGTAAGGCCCTGTCTCTACAAAAATAATTACACAAATAAATTCCATCTGATTTGTTTTTGCCCATTTGTTCAGATTCATTTTGAAACATGATTATGTCAACTATCTACAACCATTCAATTGTGATGATAATTCTCTCGTCTTCACCCAAATCAATAAATTTTTTGACAGGACAGAGCTCAATGGGAGATTTCTACATACCATTTCCTCAAGTGACATTGATTAATTAATTAACTATTGTCCAATTCATTCATTCATTCTTTGTCATTCATGCCATATTCTACAGTCTTACCCTGAGGATATCTTGTAAGACTTTGTCAAATACCTTGCTGAAATAGGGATATGATGCAACCTTGCATATATGCATATAACTTACATATAATATATGTTATATTACATATATATATCAAGGTGAATATATTTAATATATTGATATATATGTATATGTAATATAACATATAGTATATATGTCAAATACCACATATCATATATCACATATTTATGTCTCCTCCCCAACTCTGTGCTACCTCTTCTTGAATACCTCATAATTTTCTTTTAATAGTACTCATAAACCATGTATTAAAATGTAACTTATAGAATTAGGGGTTTTATGGCTATTTTATGGGATATTGTTTTCCAAACCTACGTTTCTCCCCTCACTGCCCCAGCTCCTTCTTTTGATAATCAAGAAAAAATTTAATTTTCTTATATATCAAAACAATTATTTATTGCTTGTTTGTTTTTTCCCATTATTTCTGAAGATCCAATGCATCTGAGCCTAGAGACTTAAACATATATATGTGCTTACTTTTTTTTTTTTTTGGCTTACCTTCAATCTTCTTATTTTTTCAGTTTCCTACTAAAATGAACCATTTAAGGTATCTTTTTTGCAGTTTGGAGAGTATTCTTCTTGATGAAAATTACAAAAGAAACAAGGAGAGACATTGTTTCTCTTCCTCTTTGTCTAATGCTAACATTGCACCATCTGGCTCAAGCTGTGGGTCTAGCCTTTCCTGTTCTTCTTGCCTCGAACATAACCAAAAACGCATTTTGATAAGCTCAGCATTTTCTCTGCAGCTTTAGCTCATCTTTTGCTCCTGCTTTATTGATGTTATCCTGATATCTGATCATGATGCTGACAAACAAATTGGGCTAGGAAGAGTTTTAAAAACTTGCCACCACCTGGTGAAACTGAACCTTAAACAAACAGCAACACTGCTGGTAACACTGGCAAGTTCCACTGAGCGCTTATTCCCAAAAGGCAAATGGGGGCTAAGAGACAGGCTTGATCACTTGCAATGGAAATACATATGAGCTCTGTGCACAATGTTGCTATCATACAGCAAAGAACATTCTTTAGCCAATCTCTGTAGGATGGCTCTGAAATAGCATCTGTGCCTGAGAATAGCAACACTGTCCAATGTGTCAATGTTCAGTGCTTAGCTTAATGCCAGGCACATAGTAGGTACTCAATAATATTTTGTTTATTGACAGCAGGAGGACAATGCATGTTGTAGGAGAGGAAAAAGATTAATTCCTTCCAGTCACATGAAGACTGAAGCTTAGTATATGGATTTAATTTTTCATATTATCTTTGGACTGATTTGATATATTTTACTTTAAAGACTTACCACTTTGATCCACAGGGAACCATTAGTGGTGAAAACATGGAATATGCTTCTTGGAAAATGCATTGCTTCAACAGATTAAAGGCACATAAGCTGGAGCAAGTATGCAAACCTTCCTAGTTTGAACTAAAAAGAAAAGAAACAAAGGAAGGAATTAATGGAAATTTTCAAATCTAAGTCTCTTCTGATATTTCAAGGAAAACCTCAGGAAGTGAATCAAGAAAGAATAAGACTAACCAAATCTTCTTGGTTAAAGATACTGTGATACTATGATTCAAGTTCAAACATCCAAGAAAGGAATCTACTATTTTCTTTTTAACATTAGTTATTAAAACTGTCTTAATACTCTCTATTAGCTTACAGGAAAGTTAAAATATGAGTCAATATATGATGTACTACAGGGTTTTACAGAAATAAAGTTATTTAACAACTATCTCAATATTGTGTGTAATAATCTCTAAATTTGCTCAAGTAGTTTTGGAAATAGTCATGGCATAAATGATAGGTTAATTTATCAATTTTCTGCTTATTTGTATGGATTCTATATCTCACTATTCATATTTGCTAAGCATCCATTCAAATTAAGACCCTTTTTTGGTTATAAAAAGCACACAATCATATGAGCTACGTTAACTGGTTACTAGCTGGAAGGGAGAGGTTTACCTCAGTCACAGATCCAACTTCAGTGCAGGGTTTGCTATTTTTAATCACAGAACTTAGAAGCTTAATTCAGTTAAAAAGAGAGGAAGTTGTCAAGGGAGGGTTGCTAAAAGTTCATGCTAAATTTGCTTAGAACCAGATTGTGTTCATTAATATTTATACATCTATGGTTGGGAAGGGGTGATTGTGCTTCTTTAAAAACACTGGGTATTCATTTTCCATGTATGGCACAGCCTTCTGATTAGGGAAGGTGGGTTTTCATTGTACAATCAATGGAGATACAGATGGAAACCATCTGGCGCCTCATCCCCTTTTTGTCAAAAACCTTGTCTTGTCTCTCACATGTCAATGATGAATGGAAGGATTTCAAACTCTAGCTGAACAATGCAGTTTGAATCCCTCAGCTAGCCAAGGGGTTTTTGGCAAGCATCGATGAGCTTAATATTTTAAAGAAACCAGCAATCATTTTAATTCATTAGTTGAAGCCTGTTGTTCTAGACAGTGTTTTTGATTTGTATTTTGGGCACTGGCTTTGTTTTTGATTCACAAGCGTATTCCATATGGGTATATTTTCTTTTATACAGTGTAAATCATGGGGATAAAAGTGGGAGTTTCATCTGATAAAATGACCAAAATGCTGAGAGATTCTTTTAATTATCTTTTGCATTAATTATGATTCATATTAAGTGTTAAGACCAAAAATTTTCTTGTGAGCTAGTACAGAGCATGAATCAGAGAACACAGAATTTAGTTAACCCAGCTATAGACAATTAATCTAAAAATCAATTCAGTGTTCTGCTTTGTGAGAGGAAACGACATAAACCTGTCTTAGAGCATCTCGGGTACACTATTTTTATGGCTTGTCTGCTGAAGGTGGGTTTCTAGGATGGAAGCAAAAAAATCGATTCACATGGCTAGCTTTGCAGTCATTATTCAGCTAACAAAAGCCAGATTGGTTTTCCTGCCCTTCACATTTAATAAAATGAGGTGAATCACCAAAAAAGCAAGTTGATGCTGGAGCCTTATTCAGAAACTCATTTCCAGAGTATGTCCTGGGTTTGGTAGAGATTCAACCCAATTTTATATAACTACCAATATTGTGGTGGCCCCTATAGCAGTTATAGTCCCTACCAGTGACATTTGTGAGGGACTGTGGTTAAGAAAGGACATAACATAAAGTTATTTTATTTAATTATAATGATTACTGTGCTTATTACCTGCCAGCTACTCTTCTAAATGCCAGATAGATTATCGATAGGTAGCTATATGGATGACAGGTGAACAGGTATCATGGATAGATAGACACATAGATAGATAGGTAGGTAAATAGGTTTTACTTATTTAATCCTTACAACCACCCTGATAGGTAAGTTATATTATTTTCATCATTATACAGGTAAAGAAAGTAAGGACCAGAGGGATTAAGAACTTTGCCAAGACAATAGCTATTAAATGGTAGAGTGGGAATTCAAATCCAGAAAGGCTCTGAAATCTGTGTGCTTAACTCTTACACTTATCGTTTCTCATAGTCATCATATGAGGTAGAGGTTATTTTTGTTATTTCTGTTTGAAAGATGAGGAAACCAAAGCACTGAGAGGTTAAATTACTTGCCCCAGTCTAGGTTGTCCAACTGGTAGCCTGTAGAGCCAGGACTTGGGCTTTCTGTGTCTCATTCTCTTTGCACAATGGAAAATTTAGAATAATCCCCCATAGGCACCACAAGATCTCTAATAATCAGAGAAGGACTAAATTTTGTTCAGCATAGCTCAGGCCTAGGAAAGGAAAATGGATACTGATTGTTGCCAGATTTGCAATAGTGTAATCCAACCAAATTATTTATAGTTCTTATTAATAATAAATTGAAATTAACTCATTCTGATATTACTCAATTGAGTATTTATGATATTTTTCTTACCTCCAATTGTTGGTAAAAGTAATCCTTAATATATAAGGAGCATTTACAATTCAATAGGAAAAAAAGGTGCGTACTCACATTTTTTTAAAAATGGACAAATAATGAGAATAAAGAAATACAAATAGGCATTAAACAAAAACACAATGGCAAAAAGATTTAACTTCATTAAAGAAAAACCCTATGAAGTCATCCTTGTATTAAATTGACAAAGATTAAACAAACTAGTAATATATAGCAAGAACTGTGGTACAAAAGAATTGGCATTCTCATCCCTTGCTAAGGGTGCAGTTTTTTTTAAGGACAATTTGTCAACGTGCATCACTAGCCACTGTATGCTTTGATCCAGCAATACCACATCTTGAAAACTGATCCCAAGAATGGCATCATGGATGTAAACAATTTTAAAATAATTAATAGGAACATTATTTATAAAATCAAAAATTATAATCAACTGATAAAGGATGGATTAAATAAATTATGGCATATTTATATAATGGAATATAAGTCTACACCAAAAATATGATATGTTGATATGTACAAATATTATATTAAATAGTAGCATGTAAAAGATGCAGTGTGTGAAATAGAAGATTAAGAAGTTTATTTAACAGTATGCAAAATTTGATCTTTTCTTGTAAAAACCAAATTTATATCAAATGTTAATAACATTGCAAAGTAGGAGTTTTTTATTCTTTCTGCTTTTCTAATTAAAACACAATAAAAGTGAATTAAAGAATCAGAAATAAAACAATGCATTTACTTTTTTGAAGTTTTGCTACTAGGCTTTTACAATTTTTTAAAAAACAAGATACCTTGACAAGGAGAGAGAGAAGAATTCTAGGCTGTGAAAATTTATGTAGATATTGAGGAACAGTGAAGGTACATGGAGTCAGCCCTTATAATTCTTATCATGTAGCACAGTACTTCTCAAACTGTAGCCTGTGGCAGGATCACCTGGAGGCTGGGCCCCACCCCCTACCCTAGACTTTCTGATTCAGTAGGTCTGGGTGGAACCAAAGAATTTTCATTTCCAGTAAGTTCTCCAGATATTGCCAATGCTGCTTACTAAGGAACCCCACTTTGAGAACCACTGCCATAGAAACTTACCATGGCTTTGCCATTTGCCTCGGTTATAAAACTATTGATGCTTGGAATTCAATCCTAGGGATTATTTCAAAGCCCACACTCTTTCAACAATGTTTTCGGTCTTAGCTAGGTATTAGAATCCTATGGAGTATTTTTTTAAAATCCTGTTGCCTGATGTCCGCCCCAGAACAATTAACTGAAACCTCTGGAAGGTGGGCGGAGGGTGGGTAGACGGGCGGGAATGAAAGGATTCCAAATGCTTCTAGCAGCCAATCATGGTTGAAAACTTTTGTCCACCAAAACCCTTTCAAGCTACTATTCTAATATTTATTTCAGAAATTAAAAAGCTGTACTAATTTCAGAAATTAAAAAACTGAAGTCCTCTTCTTAAGTTAACTGAACTATAAATGCTTTGATGATTCTCAGTAACCAAGCAGATAGTTTAGTAAAATGATTCTCCATTGACATGCTTAATATGTCCCTGGAAAGCACGTTTATAAAAATTTCTCTATTTAAATATCTTGTCTTCTGCTGGGTTGGAACAGAGAATTTTCCTCTGAGAACCTTTTGTGGTGAAATAAGTAAAGGTTTTCAGTAGATCATATATACCTTGGTATTCATTTTTTCTTTTAGAAAGAAACCAAATTCAATAAATAGATGGCCATAAAAAGTACTGATTAACATAATTACCCATAATCATGTTACACCAGATATAGTACACAGACAATTGTATAGTACTATTGCTGTCCTTGGAATTGCTCAGGACTAACCTGATATTCATGTCTGCTTCACATATAAGGCATTAGTCTGACACATAAATGAACAGTGGCGCTCAACATCACATGTATGTCAAGAATGAGTGTTGAAGGGCATTGAATAAGTTGCCACCTTCTGAACAAGTTGTGTTTCAAATTTGCATTGTAGATTAATTCTTGGGAATGCAGAGTTTACTTGTCTATGGAAATAATAGTTGTGCTTTCCACTTTAAAAAAAAAAAATCTCAGTGCTGGGAGACTGGGAGCCAGGAGAAACTGACAGCAGAGTAGGGTTTTCTCACCAATTCTCCCTTTCTTTACCTCAGAAGTGTTCTCTCATCCTTCCCCATCTACTTCAGTTATCTATTGTTATATAACAAACCATCCCAAAACTTAGTGGCTTCAGATAATGATGATTTATTACTTCTTACAATTCTATGGGTCAGGACTTCAGGTAGGATTGGCCAGGCAGGTTTTGCTTCATTGGTCATTGATTGGGGGTCACCGACTCAGGCTTATTCTGCTGGTGGCTGGGCTGTGATAGAAGCCCCAAGAAGGACTTACTTAGTTATATGGTGAGCTGGTGCTTCTCATGTGGCCCACTGCGTAGCTAGTTTTGGCTTTCTCACAGCTTGGTGGTTTTAGGTTAGTCAGCCCTTTACACAGAAGCTGGCTTCAAAAAGGAAACTTCCAGTCCTCTCTCAAGCCTGGGGATAAGAAGTCCCAAGATCCAGAACATCACTTCCTCCACATTCTGTTGGTCAAAGTTACATGGCTACCCTAGATTTAAAAGGGAGGAGAAATAGACCCCTCTTTTCAAGAGGGGGTGGCATGTGCATATAGGGAAGGAAAAAATTGATGGTGGCCATCTTTGGAGATTATTTTCTATGTCACCCCTTCATTGTTGGATTCTGGAGGAGGTTGATGTAAGGCCTGAACTTTCCAGAGTAGAACCACCAATATGGTCATGTCCCCACAAGTAAGTTCAGCAGAGGCCAGGGAGGTGAAGAATCTTCAGCAGCAGCTGAAAAAAGTGAATGCACATTCGCCACGCACATCTGTCTTTTAGCTCCCATTTTGCCAGAAATGGAAATCTAAGCTTTCATCTGAGGAGGAAATTGAGGAGAGTGGCTGTATCAGGATTAGACTTAGCTGGGAATATCAGAAATCCAAAATAAAGGGAAGTAAAAGGGAGTTTATTTTCCTCATGTAAAGTTCAGAGGCAGGCAGTGCAGGGCTGACATGGCTTTTTCCACTCACCTCCACCTCCAAAACAGGGTTGGAAAATGACAACTCTCCCATAATTATTGCACCAATGAAATACATGTCCCAAGTCCAGATGACCACAATTCCTTCTTAGTGGGTCTTTTACTCTGGGAGATTATCCATCCAGGATACTAAGTTTCTCAAATGACCACTTTTAATGGAAACTGTGATAACATAGCACAGGCTTTGTGAACAATTAGATAGAATCTCAAACTTTAACATTTTTCCCAAGCTCCTCAAGCCTATTTAAATGTAAAATGAGTTATTTACTACTTTGTCCAATTTCCCTTTGTTTTTGAAAACTACATGAAATTATTTGTATAGTCATTGTTGGTTGAAGTAGTAAAGCAATTATGCACAGGAATAGATGAGACAGACACATAAATGCTACTTTAACCACATTCTTGTTGATGGGGAAAAAGGAACACTAGACTAGGAATCAGATTAGCATGCGCCTTGGAGCAAATCACTAAATGTCTTGGAAACTTCATCTCTTCACCTGTAAAATGGAGATGATAACGTAATCTGCAGACAGGGTGCTTTAGAGGAAGGGATCATTAAATGAGATGATGATGCAAATATATTAGAAAACAAATTGCCACTACAAGCTACAGATATTTTACTTCCATTAATTTCATTAATAGCATCATCATCATTTTATGTTGTAATAAAGGCAATTCACTATGCTTAGTTCTGAAGTGTCCATGCATTAAAATAATCAATGATGGAGATTCTGTCCATTTTGCATGCTTTTCTCTCTGGGCATGGGTGCCTTGGCAGGGTCCTGGGTGGCACGTCCTGTGGAAACTGTCATACATACAACCTATTGGATTAGTAAAGCCTGAAGACTTGGGAGATGTATAAGGGAAAGAAAGACAAGAAAGACACTATAATGACAGCCAACACATAAGTCCTCAGTGCTAGGGCCCTGGGTTAGTACTTTTTCCTGCTTTAATCTCTTTTCACCTACACCAGAGCCCTATGAAGAAAGTGTTATTATTAGACTCCTACAAGCCTTAAAGAGGTTTTTTTTTTTTAATGTGACTTTTATTTTAGGTTCAGGGGTACATGTGCAGGTTTATTACATAGGTAAACTTCTGCCACGGGGGTTTGTTGTAAAGATTATTTCATCACCCAGGTAGTAAGCCTAGTACCCATTAGTTATTTTTCCTGATCCTCTCCATCCTCCCACCCTACACCCTCCAATAGGCCCACTGTCTATTGTTCCCCTCTATGTGTCCACATGCTCTCATCATTTAGCTCCCACTTATAAGTCAGACATCAAGTATTTGATTTTCCATTCCTGCCTTAGTTTGCTAAGGATAATAGCCTCCAGCTCCATCCATCTTCCTGCAAAAGATATGACCTCATTCTTTTTTATGGCTGCATAGTATTCCATGGTGTATATGTACCACGTTTTCTTTTTCCAGTCTATGATTGATGGGCATTTAGGTTGATTTCATGTCTTTGCTATTGTGAATAGTGCTGCAATGAACATACATGTGCATGTGTCTTTATGACAGAATGATTTATATTCCTTCTGGTATATACCTAGTGATAGAATTGCTGAGTTGAGTGGTATTTCTGTTTTTAGGTCTTTGGGAAATCACCACAATTTCTTCCACAATGGTTGTAGTAATTTACATTCCCACCGACAGTGCATGTGTTCCTTTTACTCTGCAACCTTGCCAGCATCAGTTATTTTTTGACTTTTTAATAATAGCCATTCTGACAGGTGTGAGATGGTGTCTCATTGTGGTTTCGTTTTGAATTTCTCTAATGATCAGTGATGTTGAGCTTTTTTTCATATGCTTGTTGGCCATATGTATGTCTCCTTTTGAAAAATGTCTGTTCATGTCCTTTGCTCACTTTTTAAAGAGGTTTCTGAGGTGTGGAAGTTTCATAGAAAGTAGAATAGCTGAGGTTGAATCTAACACACTTCTCACCCTGTGCTGCTACTTCAAGTGCTCACCATGAACTTCAGCACTGACTAAACAAAGCCACAGAGAAGATTAGAGAGCATTCATTCCAGAGATAATCCCACCGCCAGGGCTGGACTACGTGGACATGTGTCCTGGGTAGTTCTTCAAAAGGGCCCCATGCTGAGTTGACTGCTCTGCTGGTTCCATCTTGAAGTCCTTAATTGCTTCTGAGCAAATGGCCCCATATTTTTGTTTTTCACTGGACCTCACAAATATTGCTGGTCCTGGGAGACACTGAGGTAACATGTGTAAGAGAAAAAGAAAGAAGGAGCTAACATTTGCTAAGCACTATGACATGCCAGGCATAAATTTATGTCATTTTTATACCCATTAACTAATTTCACTTCTAGGAAAACTCTGCAAGATAAATAAGTTCATCGCTTTATAGATAAACAGGTTCTCAGAGAGGCCAAGTAACTTGCATCGGTTACACAGCTGGGAAGAGGTGGAGCCTCGATTCAGGGCCTTCAGTGCTCTTATTCTTTTAACCCCTCCAGACTGTGCCATGGTTGAGATAATAAATACCTACTCTTCCTGGGGGTATTATAATGAGGCAATTTTCTACCTCTGCAGAAATACATTAAATATTATTAAAGGCATATAGTTTACAATAATGTAGAGTTGCTGTCTGCAAAACTTATTTCTGGTTGAGACAGACCTAATGAAAGATTCTCAAAGATAGAAGATGTGATATATAAATATGACCAAGTTATTTCAGAATTACTGGACAAAGGACTATGCAATGTTATTTTTATAAGCTAATTGCAGATTGCATCAAGGTTCTTAAATCTCTGCAGAGCAATGAACTCGGAGTCCAGAGAACTGAATTCTATTTTTAACTTTAGATAACCTTGGCTAAGTCATTTGGCTTCTCTGAGTCTCAAATAGGAATCAAAAGGGGAAGATCCAAAGCCATAGTAAAAAGGTTTTTATCATAAATGAACCCTAAATAGAATTTTTTAATGCCCAGGGCAGGAAGCCTAGATTGGCTTTCCATCTGGAGAGAGGTCCTTAAGTAAGAGGAAGGATAGGAATGAGAATAGAGGAGGGATCTTTTATCTCAATACCCTGAAAGTTCTTTGCTTGGCCAATTTTCTCACCTGTCCATGGGCCTTTAGCTGTCTGCCTCCAGTAGCTAGGGTCGCTGACCTGGGATAGCATTGAGCCTGCCACCAAGCTGCAGAGATAGTACAGGGTACTCAGTGAGAAGGGAGGAAAGGAGAAAGCTCTAAATTTTGCCAATATTCCCAATATTTCTCAATTTCTTTTGCTTTCTTTTTATCTCGATGCCCTATGGGCAAAGACCCAGTGGCCATGTCCTAGCTATTGCTCTAAGATTGATTAGGAGTGGTTTCACAGTCATGGGTCTATGCTGAGCTGACAAGAATGCCCATGATTTATTAGTGATGTCTGTCATGGGCACTGCAGGTATGGGGGGTGATAGATGTGCCTCATATCTCGTCTATTAGATATTCACCATTCCTAGATTAAGGTAGTCTTTCCAGAAATATTTGTGGGATGACTGAACAGCCATTACTGTAAGTGTTAAATTTGTTGTACCTATGAGGAAAAAAATGTAGTCCCAAAAGTTAGCTAAGAAGTTTCCAGCTAATTGAGGGCATTGCCCTATGTACATGAAAAACATTTATATTTCTGTTGATTTCTTAGCATGTGGATCACAGAATATTTGTATTAGAATTACATAATAAGCTCTGTTAAACTACAGATTCCTGGGCCTCACCCTACTTATTTACAACATCTTTGGAGGGTAAGGCCTAGGAATCTGCATTTTCACAAATGTCCTTAGTGATTGGGGATGAAGGTGTGCATGTGAAGTGGGAGAACCATTGCTTTATAAGACTGGGTAAGAAAAATTATATTTTTTAAATCGGCAATATTTTCATTTACCATATCATAATCTAAACTAGGAATGAGCACCAGTTTTCAAATGGTGTTGGAATTCAGTAGGGGTTTGTAAAATACAAATAGTTTGATTAAATAAATTCTTCAGTGTTAAGTGGGGGTGGAGGTCTACATAAACAAAACTTGGGACCTAGATAAACCAAGCTTAAGGACAAAAAAAAAAAGTCTTTTAAAAGTCTTATGGTCATAGCTTATTCAACCAAGTAACACTAGGCAAGGTTACAGAAATACAGGTTTTTTTTTTTTTAATCCCTATACCCTTGACATGTGAATGTGCACATGAATGTGCAAACCATGAAAGGGGAACAGGGTTGCAGACTGCTATAACAAGAGCTGAAAGGTTGAAAGGTAGAATCGACTTTAAGCAAGGGTCATCTTCTGGGAGATAATTAAACAACACTAAGTTGATATGGGAGGAGGAGGGAAGGAAAAAAGATTATGAGAAGTATTTAGAAGGCCTTAGAAGAGGTACTCCAACTCAAACAAATAGTCACATGAGAGAAGGACAGTATTGTTGAAAGCACATAGGCTTTTGGCCTGGCAACCTGGGTTTGAATGTGACTCTGCCACTTGACTAGTCCTCTGACTGATTACAGGTAATGACTGAATTACTTAATTCCTCTAAATCCCCGTTTCCTCATTTGTGAATCTGGATAAGGATAGAACTTACTCAACCAGTGGCACAAGTGGTGATGAGAATTAAGAAGGAAAACAAATATAAAGTGCTGGCATGCGACAAGCTCTCAATGACATTTGTGGGAGAGAAGTCAAAGCTAGAATGACTTTCTCTTTTGAAGTATAGCTAATCAATATAGTTATTCCAATGTGGAATCATTTTCTTATGAGAGCGTGTGCGAAGTTCACCAAGGCTCAGTTGCTTATACCTGAGGAATGCCTTATTAACCCTAGACTTACTAATACGCTAACATTATATCAGTGATGATGAGATATCATTAGAGAAGGCACATTCCAAGGTCATCATACATCAATCGTCCTAAAAGGTCCTTGATAAAGAAATAACTAAATCCCTAGTGACATATCTTGCAAACACAGTAGTTGGAAACTGTTTCCTAAGTTTCTTATCTTCAATGATATTTTAAAATTAAGAAGTCAAAGACTTAAGTACTGTTTGTGGGAGTTCTGGAATTAGAAGCCCAGACAGGAACAGTGTATTGTGGCACTGACAGCCTGGCCTTTCTTATTTATTTTACATTATTAGCGTGTTCTCTCAAGCCTACTTGCATAAATACACAATTATATGTATTTAATGAATTCACTCTTAAACAGCTGTAGAAAATGTGCTTTACTAATAGGGGGGCATCCAGTCAGATAAAGCAGTCATAACGCGTTGCGCGTGTGTGTGTGTGTGTGTGTGTGTGTGTGTGTGTGTGTGTGTGTTGGTTTAAAATTTCATGAGTCAATGGAGGATAAATATGCATAAATGAAATATATATTTAAAAGCTGCCTTTTGAGCCTGTAAAAGCTACTTTTCTTTCTGACACAAAAGAAATATCTGCTTTCTTATATAAAGAGAATTATTGGACAAATTGAGTCCATGTTCACAAACATTAACGTCTAAAGCAAAGCAGTTAGAAATAAACTCTATCTAGTCTATTGAGTCTCAAAATTCAGCCCATTATCCAACTGGGGAGCTTTTTACAGTGCAGATTCCTGGGCTCACCTTAGGAGATTGATTCTGTGAGTCTGGAGCAGGGCCTAGAAATCTGCATTTTTAGCAGCCCAAAGTGACTCTGATCCAAGTGCTCTAAGTATCAGAATTTCAGAAACTGCATTTTATCCCTTCTAGCCTGAAAGGTTCATTCAGGGATAGAACGAGGTTAATAGGTTGCTCGATTAATACAGAATTGGAGCAGAGGAATAGACTGTTCTGAAGGGAGAATCCTATATGAAACCAAAAGCAGCACCTATTAAACAACTGGATTAGTCTTTTATAAATAGAGCGCTTTATGCATTGGACAGACTCCAAGGAAAGCAAACAGATTCTTGCCCTTGTTCCTCCTTTTTAATCCCCTTTACTGTTCATTAGTACTTCATCCTACAAGTACAGTTCCTGAAAAGCAGCTCCCAGTGAAGTTTAGGAGTCACTTGGAGCCCTTGAAGATATCTTCATCCCATCAGCGAGCCATTTACACATATTGCCCTGGAGAACGCTTCTACTGGCTACTGTATTCTATTCTGTGTGCCTTCCTGATAGCGGATACTGGCTACTCTGGATTCAAGTATCTCTTCTTCTAAACTTGTATCCCTGTGTCTTTTGTTGTATCTACTCCTTACAGGTCCTTGACTCCATATGAAAGCACTTAGGGGAAAAAAAATTAAAAGTACGTTTATATAAGGCAGTATTATTAACATACTTTTTATTTGCCTCAAGGTCATTGACGTGAAATTTCACAATTGCACTCTTGAATATACAACATAATTATATTATGTAACAACTCTTCTGAAATAGTTTGGATTTCAAATTTCCATTCCATGAGCACCATGAATACATATTCATACTTGTTGGATCATGAGTCTAGATTAGTGGTTCAGAAACTAAAGTCATTAAGCATTAACTGGGTCCGTCATACAAAATCCAATAGAGTTCACTTATTAAGTATCAACTGAGTCTGTCTGGATCTGTATCAACTCAGTAAGTTCACTAAGTTAGGATACTAGCCATTCAGTATTTCCATAGCAAAAAGGCACAAGATACTTGAATAATGTTTGAACTCTATAATTCTACTACCATTGTTCCAGACTGCTGGAATCCCTTAATTTGAAATAAATAATTATTTTTATGGTTCTTTGAGAATGGCAGTCCTTTAATACCTTATAGTTTGGATTTCTTGAAATATTTTTTTTCTCAACTACATGTGCCGTTGAATTCATTAAAAAATTGTTCAGTAACAGTCCTTAACAAAAGTAGCTTCTGTGGTGTTGACAACCATGCCTTTTCCTTTGAAATAAAAACAAGTATTTATCCAAAACTAGGCAGAAACAGTTAACTTGATTAGAGAGCACTAAATTTATTGTAGAGTCAATCCTGCAAAATCAAAAGGGGATAGATTCCTTATGGACTCTTGCCTGATAAGATTTTTACCCTGTTTGCAAGCTAACAAATTAGCTTATCTCATTTCATAAATGATGGCAGAAAGAATGATATTCTTGGATCAGATATGAAGGAGAGTTTGTTAGTCACAGCAATAGCAGTAGCTGGAGTATCAGCATTTTCCTATGCCTGTTCCCTGAGTCCCAATTCCCACAAGGTAATGCACAGAGATCCAGGGAACACCTGTACATGCAGCAAGTTGCATTACTGGAAGGGACCCTGAGCTTACCAAACCTGAATCTTTTATAATGGGATGTTTAAGTATGCCTTGCCTTTGATGCAGCAAGAGACTGTCTCTACCCTTCAAGTTTCTTCAGTATACATTTTTGGAAAGCTACTCTGGAACAAAGGCAGTCAGAACCTCTATTCACAAGATGTGCAGAAACTTGAAAGACCGGTGGAAACTTGCCCACCAAAAATGCCATGGAAAATACTGTGTTTTTGAACACATTAACTTGAGCCTTTTAGAGATGAGTTTCAGCTAATGCCGTTTCATTTTAGACATTTTATTTATTAGAAAATAGACAGATTTTCTAGGAAATCACTTTTTCTACCAGAATGGGTACCATTTGTTAAGGTTACTAATAATACAGTATTCATGCAAATATTTGTTTTTCTTTATTTTCCTCCTAATATAATGCATCTCTCTCCAGAATACAGCTGAAGAGATGTTTTATATTTTACCCCTTTAAGTGATCATTTAGTATAGGAATTACGTGGCTGTTGCAGATTTCGGTATTCTAAAAGACAAAATTCAAAACTGAATTCTCTGGGAACATTGAAGCATATCCTGAAGCGGCAATATTTTTGTTTGTATATTTTTAAAAATATCTTGTAATTTGGCTATGTCCGGATGGCTAAGGAAAATATTTTACTTAACTTTTTTTTTGGCCTGAATTATCACACAAGTGTTTAAGCATATTTTCCCTTGATTGTATTGTAGAGCTTTTAACACATAGATATGTTCTGTTTATTTAACATGCCTGGAAGGACTCAGGAAGGAGAACCAATAAATACGTTCTTACCATTAACTTTGGGCTTCTGCCGAATTGACTTTGTCAAGTAAATTTGACATGCTTAACACTGGGAGTGATTATTTACCATCTTCTGAATTAATATAAAGAATTCACAGTCAGATTTTTGTTCTTGCAAACAGACTTTTCTCTTTAAAAAGATGTGTTTTCATGGCTGCATATTATGTTTCAGTTATGCAATGTCTTTCCTGAATTCCCTCTTTGCACCAGTGCCATTGCTATTAGGGTGAAGTTGATGGAATGCACTGTTTCCATTTGCTTATACAAGTGAATTGCTACTCTCTATATATCTATTTGAAACATAACTGAAAATGCAAATATACTATGGAGGTCCAATTTTTAAAATATGGAGTCACGCTCAATTAACAGTAACAAACTTGTGTGATCTTTATCTTTCCTGTTTTGTAGAATTAATAGGTAATTGGTTTTCTGTCCTTGCGATAGTTTGCTCAGAATGATGGTTTCCAGCTTCATCCATCCTTCATACAAAGGATATGAACTCATCCTTTTTTATGGCTGCATACTATTCCATGGGGTATGTTCTCACTCATAGGTGGGAATTGAACAACGAGAACACTTGGACACAGGGTGGGGAACATCACACACTGGGGCCTGTCGTGGGGTCGGGGATGGGGGAGGGATAGCATTAGGAGGTATACCTAATGTAAATGATGAGTTAATGGGTGCAGCACACCAACATGGCACATGTATACATATGTAACAAACCTGCACGTTGTGTACACGTACCCTAGAACTTAAAGTATCATAAAAAAAATCAGAGATGAAAAAGAAAAAAAAAGTTAATAGGTCAATGTTTTTAATTTCAATTGTGAATATTAAGACTGTTATTGAGTGGCATTTGGATTTCTTTATTTTTCTAAATATATGTGGCAAATGCTGCTGCCAATACTTAAATATAAACATATTCTCCCTTTTTTTAATCCCCAAAGAATTTACCATATAGAATTCTTTGAAGAGGATTAGAATGTGGACATATTTTTGGGGAGACCACCCTTCAGCCCACTACACCTATCCTGAGCAACTTTTTAACCTCATATTGTAACACAAGAATGTTTTCATTTTATTAAAATTCTTTGCAAATATCTTTTCAAATGGTCCTTAACATTTGCTGGATGCATCACAATGATCACTTCAACTATTGTTGAACATAAGAAATTGACTATTTAAAATAATATTGCAGTAAACATTTTTGTGTATAAAGCTGTTCTTCCATATTTTGAGATTGTTTCCTCCTTAATTTTTAGAAGTGAGTTCAGTGGGCCAGAGGGTTGTACCAACTTACAATCCACCTATAATGTAAGAAAGCCTCTTTAACTGCTCCTTTGTATTTAAAGTTTTTTTTGGTAAATTGATAAGTGGAAAATGGTATATTATTTAAATTTGTATTTCCTAGAGCATTAATACAATTAGATTTTTTTCTCACATATTTTAAATGGAATATTATTCATTTTTAAAATTTTCTGTGTCCTCTGACCAATTATCTATTGGCTAATGCTTTTTAAAAATATCTTAATAATCTTGTATGAACTTTAAATTGTAAAAATAGTGACTTTTAAATTTGTGCCGTAAATGTTTTTCTGAGTTGGTGGTTTGCTCTTGAATTTGATAATTTGTGATAATTTGATAATTTGGAGTTTGGACAAATGTAAATATCCCTTTTCATTTATGTTGGGATGCTTTACTGAGGTTTTCCTTTGTATTTCTCCCACTTGACACAGTAGGAGAATATGAGAAAATCTTCCTATATTTGGAGAGCCAGTGCATTTAATTTTCTCCTAGCTTTGTTTGGTAACTCTTTAATCCATCTGTACTTTTATTTTGATACATGAAGAGAAGTGAGATAACTTTTTCCAAACTTTTCCCAAGCTCCTAAACAGTTATCTCAAAATCATTATTATTGAGTAATCCATCTCTTTACTGTTGATTTGTGATGACTTCTTTGTAATTTTTTAAAGCTTCTCATATAAACTGGGGTTTATTTGGAAGACATGTATTTTATCACATCTATCTATTTTTGGCCAATATGAGAGACTAAAATTATTGAAATTTTAAGCTATGTTTTAATATATAAGCAAATCAGGTCATGAAGTTCTCATTTGTCTCTAAATCAGATAAGACTTTTGTTTAAATAAAATGCTGTCATCCATGTTATAAAAGCAAATTAGCTAGCATATGGATTATCTTGCCAATAATTAATATCAGCCTTTATTGCTATAAATTAGCACTAATATTTTTTAATAACTCATAATGGAGTACTCTGTACATGTCATGTTTATATCTTTCCCTCTCCTGCACCTATCCTATCTCCAAATTCATTGCTAAATAATATACTGTATTTAGAAACGTCCTGAAAACTTGATTTGACACAAACTCTTTCAGGGTGCTGATTTCTTTCTCCCTCAGCCACAGTAATGACCCGATGCTACTCAGCTGATCAGATCCCTGCATTCTGATTTGGTTATTTAGATCAGGGTTTCTCAACCTTGGCACTGTTGATATATGGGGTTAAATAATTCTCTGTTGTATCCTACACATTGTAGGATGCTTAGTAACATCCCCCACTAGTTTCCAGTAGCACCATCCTCTTTCTCCATCCCCATCCCCACCCCTAGTGTGACAACCAAAAAATGTTCCCAGGTATTGCCAAATGTCTCTTGTGGGACAAAACTGTCCCCACTGAGAGTTATTGATTCAGATAAAAGTAGTCAGGCAGCATGTAGCGTAATAAATTTAACTTTTATTCATTTATTATTATTATTTATAATATTAGTAATACAATCAGGGTAGATCTCGAGCCTTCCAATTAATTGCACAATGGTCCACTATCATTGGGCTCACAAAAATTAACCCCAGGGCATTCTGCTTTGCCATGTGATTTAAATATGACCATAGTAAGAACAGTGACATTATGATTGCTCAAAGTAAAACATCTCAGAGATCTCTTTTGGCTCACCTGTCCCTACTTAACCTATGTTGATGGTAAATTTGAAAAGTTGTCGATTTGATAACCATATTGGTACATGCAAATGAATTATGCCCTGAATTTTAATCTAATATTTTTTGATATTGAGAAAATGGCCCAAATTTTAAGACCGTCATTCTATGAATCATCTTGCCTTTGACTTTAGCATATAACCATGGCTGTCTGAGCCAGTTAGCTCAGAGGGGTTTTACAAGATGATAATGAGGCCAATGTTGCAGTTTCAATTAGCTTCACAGAAGAAAAAGCCAGCTTCACAGCAGCAGACTGCACTGCTAACCCCAGCCACCACACTCAGCCAATGGTCAAAAGAAAGAGGAGAACAGAGAATGTTGCCGACTCAGCACTCCCAGGACCATTTAGCCTGGACAAGTAAAGGTCATATCTCTTTGATGATGATGAACCATCCGCATTATATTCCTACACCAATTCACTGCAGAAACACATAATGAAGAGTACTCTCTAAATCAGAGCTCCCTTTATAGCCAACATAGATCATTCAGGCAAAGACTTTTTTGTTAAAAATTTTGTTGTGAATTAACAAATAGGATAGCTGCAGTTTTAGAAGGTATTTAAATAACTTTTACTTTGCTTTTGAATTTGCAGTATTAACCATGCATTTGAAGTAAGTACATTTTGTCCACTCATGAAATTATTTCCTAATAGTTCACTTAAAGGAATGGGTCAAATGAGCATAAATTTGCCTGCCATTATGTAAATATAATGGCTCATCAGGTAATTTTCTTCATTGAAATGGGAAGACTTGTATAAGTGTTGAAATGGAGACTGAATTTTACTTGCATTTAAAATTTGTTTTTTATTGTCAAAGGGGTATTTACAGGGATCCCTGGGACAAATTTTCCTAATATTAATGTATGTGTTATACAAAATGTAGCCACCTTGGAAATACGGCTCTCTGCATCTATTTTTTATTCCAAAGATTGTACTCAATTCTGCTTTTGGAATATTTGCATTTTTGCTGCTGACCTACTGCATGGAATTCAATGGAGACCCATGAAACTAGGCCAATTTGGTTTATAGTCTCAATTTCAGAATGAAGACACATTTGCTTCTTTCTATTTACCCCTGGTCTTTGAATTTTGATCATACTCATCCAATCCCAAGCCACATTTTCCCAGTAGGGAGCTTCTGGAGGTTAATATTATTTTTCTAATGATTTTCCTTTCTCACTGCTTTCTAAATTTTTCTTCTGGCTTATCAAGAAAGGCATAGGAATTTTACCAGCAGTGTTGGTAGTATATTCTGGTAATGAATAGATATTCAGTTTCAGGCTCTTCTATTCAAAATGTATTCATCAAAATGCAATCAACTTTCATAGCCTATGGAGAAAATAGCTTTTAGAAATTGGCATTTACCTCACCTCATCAAAGGTCTGCTTAACACATTGAAATAATCTGAATGAATAGCAATAGGTAAACCAGACAGATTGAGCCTTGAATGCAGGAATGTCTACAGATATTTCCATGGACTGTTTCTTACCCAGTGAGTTCAGGAACATATGGAATCCTGGCTTTCAGGGGTATTTTTTACATTATTTTCTACAGTTGTAGCTGCATGGGTACCACATTTTCCCAACTGCTTGTTTGTTAGTATTGTGTTCAGAATCTCTTGTTTCAAAATGCATGATGTTCTCCTCTTTTTAAAAATCCTAATATTTTTCAAGTGTTTCTGTGTGTCAGGCACTGTGCTAAGCACTTTCATGGATTAGTTCATTTAATTCATTTAATTTTACAGTGGCCATATGGCATACACTAGCTACTGTAATTCTCCTTGTACAGCTAAGGAAACTGAGGGGTAGAAGTTAGTCAGAGGCCCAGGATAATACAGCTGATACTAACACATGACAGAGCCAGAATGTGACTTAGTTCTGTATGAATCCAGAGCCCATATTCTTAACTGCTATGCTATATTGCCTCCCAGAAGTCATTATCACAAAGGGTTTGCATTATTTTTTATTTCCAATAATAACATAATTTTATTTGTTCATCATACTTGATTTAAAACAAATAAAAATGATACCCAAATATCTTTCATATCAACCAAACCAAGACTCCTATAGAGTGGAGCCTGTCTGTGCAAATTTAACTTACAGTGGGGCCTTTATCTTTAGTTTTCATGCGTTTAAATCTGTAGTCAGGGATTGGTTCATGTTTTGAGTCATCGTATTTCACTCCCTATGACATTTCGGGTACCTAAAACATGTTCACTGATGTTTTGAAGAATGGAATTTCCACCACTTCCTTTAGAAGACTATAAATAAAAAATGATAGAAAGTGTCAAACTGTAATTACATTGAGGGTTTTAGTAACCTCATAAACCATAAGAATGAAATACCAAAAAAATTTTTTTCAACTGCCACCATCAAAATCTCATTTGCTGATTCCATTTTTGCAGCATTGATGGAAGTAATCCAGTTAGGCTGACATTTTTATAGAGTATAGTTTAATGTTCAAATAAGCCCTGTGTTATTTCACCATTTTTATTTTTTTATGGAAAGGATTTTTTTTCTTCTGTAATGATTTGAACTGTGTTATAAAGTAAATGAAAATGTGTCTTGTTGGTTGGATTGTGACTCCAGCAGACACATTTTAGTTGATGTAAAGGTCTTTGCCATAATCACAGTTGATGTTTACAAATACACACCTCCTTTAATTTTTAATGCTGATTGTATTTCTTAATGCATCTAATCACAGAAAATCTGTCAAAAAGGAAAGCTTTGGTCTCAAACATATGCTTGGGTTTCTGTTAGCAGGAAACAAATGTCCAAATATGATTGCATACCAGCTCACACACATGCTCATGCACGTGCTCACACTTGTACTCAAGTATGGATCCAAGTGTGAACCTGGTGACATAGTGGCACTTAGAGCCAAATACTAAACATATGTCGAAATTTGGTGTGATCACAACAGCAGAATGGTACAATATTGTTTCATTCATTCTGATGCAGGAAGAGAAGCCAAATGACAGCAAATCATGAAACAAATGTTACTCCCTTCTCAGAGCGTTATGTCTGAATAATTGAGTGAAAAATAAGACCAATTTGTTTCAGTCTGATTTTCTTGTCATTGGTAAATTGATGGATATATTTCTATTCACTTCTAAGAGAAAATAAGCTGACAAACCTTTAATGGTTGAGACATGTTAGATAAAACTGCTGGTATTTGATGGTTTCTGCCCTATAGATCAAAATATGTCTATCATTCATCAAAAAATAGTATTAGCAAATTCAGTTGTTCAATCTGACAGAATGTTTATTGTATTCATTTTCTCCTTTTAATATTTATTTCTAGCTGTACTTTTTAAAAGATGGCATACTTTTTAATCATATGAAAAGGCATAACTTTAAAGATGGACCTCATTCATACGAATAACTTGTTTATGAGTCAAATATTTTCGATATATTTTATCCATGAATTCCCTCATGAGTGCTCAAGATAGAGCAGTTGATCGTCACTAGCAAATTTCACCAAAGATGAGAATTACAATTATTTCTGTATCCTTTGGTACCTTGGCTAATAGACAAGAGTAAAGAGAAAAGTAAATGGTGGCCAAATGATAACTCCTCTAAGAAATCCTCCTATACCATGCTAGGAAGTTACAAAGAGACAAAATGGCACATCAGTTCATAGAATGAAAATGCCTTTGAGATTATCCAACGCAACAGTTCTCAATGACCCAGTAAGAGGGTCTAGATTCATATGAATAGGTTGCCATGAGCAGCAAGGTCTCTTGTATGCAATTTGTTTCTAATGTTCAAAGTACTGAAATCAGCTAATTATTTCATTCTTTTACAAATTAAAATGGATTTGAAATTATCCTTTTAAAAATGTCACACTAACTCACTAGAATTGCAAATCATAAAGAAGTGCAGTGTCAGCTGGTAGGTCTGGTATTATATACACATCCCCTGAAAATATGTTTGGGAATGAATCGCGCATGAAAATATATGGGTGATATTTCTTACCGGAAAAAAAAATGTTTGCAATCTGTGGATCTAGGCACCTCCCACAACCTTTCCCAGGATCAGCAGCAATTGCGGAATTCATAAACAGAAAGTTGACATGTACATGGAATCAGCAAAGGGTCGTATTCCTGAGGGACATTTCTCCAGGGCATGGTGGGGCCTGGAGAAATGCCTATGCCATCGCTAGAGGACACGTTTTTCATAACTGGATGCTTCTAGCTCTTGAGCTCTGTGTTTTCTTCTTGTGGACAGTGCCCAATACCCACTGCCAAAGTTTGTTTTCTCAGTTCAGTTTATCTAAAGTGGCCATGCCCCAGAAGTTGACCTTTTCTTTCTTTGGATGTGCTAATATCATGGATTAAGCTCCATAATTGGTCTTGGTCCAGTGGCTATTCCCATAGACCTAGAAGTGTTAACTTAATTAGCTCAATTGCAGGAGAACCTTATTCTTTTACATATTCACCTGTTATGTAGATGGTTGGATGGCACTTCACTGTTGCCCCACTTACCAAGAAATTAAAATCTAAATCTGATTCCAATTGTTTTGTTGCTGTTTTCAACTGCATGATTGTGATGTCTCTCTCTATTATTTAGTGGAGTACATTTATACCAAATCTCATTTTTAATCTTATTTTATGTATCTCACTTTGTTATTTATAATTTGCCTAAGTATATCATCTTAACAGCTCTAAACTATTCTAGGGATAGAAAAACATGTGACTATCTCAATTTCTTTTTTTTTTTAAGAGTACAAGCAAACCTAACAAAGATGATACCAAACCCTTATAAATCAAACTCACAAGTTAAAAAAATTCCAAGTAAAATTCTGGCAAATTTAGTCTTGCAGACATTATAAACAATAACAAACCATGACCACAAGAGCGGATTCTTAAAAATGCAAGAAATTTTTACTACTAGAGAAATCTGCTGTTACAATAGATGCTATCAATAGGTTAAATGAGAAAATTTCTATCATTTTTATAGGTGACCAAAGTACTTGATTTAATATAATTGCTGATAAAAACTCTTAATGTAACAAACATAGAAGGTTAATTAGTTTTAAAAGATTCTTTTTTAAAAGATTAAATATCCACTTAATTATAAAATTCTCTATATATTTCAAAATGAGAAATAAGAAGGAATATAAATTAATGATAATTTTTCTCAAAAGTCTAGCAAATATAATGACAAGGAAAAAAGGTCATGTGATTAGGGAAGTGAAACAAATCTCCATTTGTCTGTACTGAAAATTTAAAAGAATCAACTGAAAAAAGCTATTAAAACTGTCAAGCATTTAATATAGTATCTACTTAAAAATCAAAGTGTACTTGTTAGTCATAATCAATTAGAAAATAAACAAAAAACACATATCACATTAGCAACTCTAAAATAGAAAATAACTAGGACTAAATATAAAAAGAAATTTATAAGACCACTTTAAAATATATATAAAATAATTTGGAAGATGACATTTAATAAGAAAATATTCTATACTAATTGACAGAAAGAATCAATATTTTAGAAATATAAATCTCCCCAAAGTAATCCAACAATTTAATGCAACTGAAATAAAAATTACTGGGCGATTCGTTCAGTAATGTGACAAAATACTTTAAAAATTCATGTGGAAGAAAAAAAAGCAAAATAGTCAATGAATTATTAAAGTAATCAATGTTCCAAAAAGGTTAAGAATAATTATATCAAAAGAAAAGACTTGATCAAGTTGCTACATAATATACAAAGCTGTATACAATGAAAAAAACTGTAAACAAAATTAAATGGCTACAAATGCAATGGGAAAACATCTACAAGACATAATTTTTAAATATATAAAGTAGTATTACAAATATGTAGTAAAGACACTGGATTCCTATGAATCCAATAGACCAAAGGCCCACAAACTTTTTCTGTAAAGGGCAAATAGTTAATACTTTTGATTTTGCAGGTGCCACAGTCTATTTTGCTACTACTAAACTCTGTCCTTGTAATTCAAAAGCGGCCATAGACAGTCTGTAAACAAACAGTCATGACTGTGTTACAGTAAAACTTTATTTGTGAAAATAGGAAGTGGTCCAAATTTGGCCCACAGAATATAGCGTGCCAACGCCTGCAATAGACCTGTGACATGTTTGCTGCCTATATTCCAGATACACTTAAAAGCAAGCATGCTCAACATGAGGCTTGTTGAGAAACAGGATGCTCAACAAATATATGCTGAATGAACAAGTGAATAAATAAAAGAAAACAACCCACGAAAACAGAAACTAAAGTCACCAGTAAACATATAAAATTGTTCAAACTCACACAGTGAAAGAGGCAAATTAAAATCATGATAAAACATTTGGTTACTCTTGGATTCACAAGGTCTGCTTGTTTTTTCTTTAATGATCATTCTTAGGTTTGGTAAGGTTATAGACTAATGCATAGCCTCATATGCTGCTGGTAGGCTTTTTTACTTTTATTTTAGTTATATACATAAATAAGAAATTAATTAATTAGAAAATAATATAAGGAGATCTGTCTAGCCCTGGATTGGCAGTCCTCAAATTATTTGATCTTATTCTTAAAAATTGTTGAGAACTCCAAAGAAATTGTGTTTATTAATGTTTCTAATGTTTCTTTACCACATTAGAAATTACAAGAGAAACATTTAAAATATTTGTTAATTCATTTAAAGTAGTAATAATAAATTCTTTATATGTTGCCATAAATAACATTTTTCATGACAATAGTTAAATTTTTGCAAAGGAAAAATAACAAAAACAAAAAATGATTGAGAAGAGCAGCATTGTTTACAATTTTGCATGTCTGGCCTAATAGAAGTCAACTGAATTCTCATATCTATTCTCATTTTGCTTTCATTCTATTGTGGTATGCTTTTTTGTTGAAGTATGTGAAGAAAATTAATCCGCAAACAGTTATGGCATTGTAAAAAGGAAGAGTATTTTATTAGCCTTTTATGATAAGTGTGAAAATTCTGCTTTGATACTACACCAAAACTCAACAAGTTGTAGATTCTTCAAGGACAGTTGCAATATGGAGTTTGAAACCCTATCACTGAACTTTTTGTACCCTGTTACATTAAAATCCATTTGTTTATCTTGCACTTTCAATGGATCTTTTACTCATGCATGATTTTGTAATACCATGCATTGATTTAAAAATATTGGTTCACTGAGTTATGCAGATCTTCCAGATGTAGACACATTTCATTATATAGTACAATATTCAGGATTCTATTTATTACATCTCCACAGATCTGAGTAAAGTCTTTAACTATGGGAATCTATCAAGCCCACGATGGTATATATGAATTTTCCAAAATTCTAATTTTCATTTGAAAGCTTGAATTTTATCATTGGCGACAAATACTTTCAGTTGTTTTTGTTGAAGTGACAGACTCTTTATTCACTTTTGAGAAAAAGTGAAACACCCAAGTCTGAAAATCAAAGTTTGTTTCTCAGTGACTCTTTCAAGAAAAACTAAATTATGTTATATGAAGAAAGCAGGTAGTTCAGCTTACAGTTAATCAGTCACACAAGTGCTTTTCCTCAAGACAACCCTCAAACTTCTATCTGCAACAGCAGTGCCATATGTATACTTGCCCTTTCGTCACTTGGAAAATTTTGTGCTTAATGGTTGAGATTTAATTAAAATAATTTTTACTGTTTAATCAAGGACATTTTTAAGTGGAACTGGCTTATTTTGTTTTTCTGCAATTGTATGGTGCGAGACATATAATGACTACGTGTTCAGGTGCTGCCGCTACCTTGATTCGTGCCACAGATTTACTCCTTACTGCTTTTACCAACAGTGCAAATGTCAACACAGTGAAAAAGTAATGCCTTAGTAGTATTATGAAAATAATTTTGGCCTCACAGATATCCTACAAGAGGCTTGGAGTCCCCCAGAATTTCTCGGATACATTGAGAACTGTGTCCTAGATTTGAGAAATGTTAACGTTTTATCTTATTTGCTCCAAAATTGTTTGTTAATAAAATTAATATTATGGATCCAGCTAAAACTCCTACATCTCTTCCCTAGTCTCCTTTTGCAGAGATTAACCGTTATGTTGAAGTAAGAGTATTCTTTCTGTACATGATTTTGTACTTCCCCTATGTATGTAAAGATCCACAACAGTATATTTTTATTTTGTTTTGAAAAAATTTTACATAAATGATTCCATTCTGTATGTATGCTTTTACCAAGATTTTTTCACTCAATGTTATGACATTCTGTTTTTCAGAGATCTATGTTGTTATGTATAGATCTAGCTCATATATTTTTCTTGCTGTGTGACAAATGTATGAATTTATTGCTGTGTGACAAATATATGAATTCCTGGATTAACGAATATTTAGATTGTTTCCAAATTTTTACTATTTTAAATATTTCTTTAAATAAGGTCACTCTAGGTGATCAATTGTTCTATCTATATTGTCAAGTTGTCTCCAACATGGCTTTATCAATTTACAGCATGGTGTGGTTCTAACCTGGTACTGTCTTTCTGGAGATAATTTGGCAGTGCGTATCAAATACTTCATAAAAAGGCGGAGTTGACATTTCTGGGTCAAAAATTATAAGAGTTGACCATAATGGTCATTTGGCCATCATTATTTATAAAACTGAGAACCTGGATAACAGCTTCTAGATGTTTAATGATAGGTAATTAGTTAAATAAATGGTAGTATCTTTTAGTTGATGATAATGTAGTCATTGTATATCCTAATTGTGTTTAATTGATACATTTTATATTTTATCAAAATGAGTGATAGGAAATTTTAATTTTCTTCTTTGTGTTTTTTATTTTCTACTTTTGTTATTGAGGAAATATGTTGTTACCAAAAAAAAAAAAAAAAGGAAGAAAGAAGGGTTGGTGAATATTTTGAAACCTCATCCCAAATTAAGTGTCAAATCAGACCAAAAAAGTAGAACAGCAGTTCCCAAATTTGACAGTGCACAGATGCATTAGAGAGCTTGTGGCAACCCCTCAAGGTGTTGATTTGGTCAGATTGGGGATCAATGACACCCTGAAATGCATAAACCTCACATATTAAGAAATACTAATTTAGAAACTAATTTGATCTGATATGCCTACATTGATGAACCATAAGGAGTCTTGTAATTTTCAATATTCTGCAGGCAAAAGAATCAAACAGTGGCTGGGGAAAAGTTCTACTGGTGCCTCTCCTTGTGTCGGCCAAAGCTGAGGGCAGGAGCCTCTGTAACATCCTGATGGTGGGGTTGGGGGCAGAGCTCTGTTTTCTAAAAACCTGTCCCAGACTTTACTTTCTTCTCCTTGGCTTAATCTGCCTCAGACTTTGCTTTCTTTTCCTTGGCTTTGGCAGCCTGCCCTGTAGCAGACAAGGTAAAGCCTGCAGGTGGTAGCTCAGGTGTTCATCCTCAGTTCTCTCCCAGCCCTCTTTCTTCTCTAACACCTGGGCCACTTCCTCTATTGAGCAGAGCTTCTCAAATTTGTGCATCAGAATCTTTGGGTGAGCTTTTTTAAACACATATTTATCCCCCTACCCTAGAGCGTCTTATTCTGTAGGTCTGACAAGGAGCCAGAAATCTGCATCTAAAATAAACTCCCAAGTGTTAGGGAAACTGCTGGTCCAGGGACCACACTGAAGTAGCGCAAATCAGACTCACTGTGGAGAGCCAGCCTGGGACACAAGGGGGTTGAGTCATAAAATGTTATTCACTGCAATTTAGAAATGCAGTAAGAACACTAAACTTAAAACTATATCCTCATTAGGAGGCTAGGCAGAGTTATTGATAGACGTGGAAGCAGTAGCAGTAACAGCATTGCTAGTAGTAGTGGTAATCCTTAGAAAGCAATAATAATAAAAGACCTAGTGATAATAGTAAAATCAATAACGAAATAAAATAAATAACTAGGGAGTATTTTTCCTCCCATGTTTTGACAAAGCTCTTGAACATGAGATAATCTTTTGAATGCAAAAAAAGTCTCTTTAAATGGATATATTACATTTTCAGTGAAAGCAAGGTCTTTAAAAACATGCCAGACCTTATGATCCAGAAAAAGCTGTTTCTTTTCCTCCTGCAGGGTATTATTTATCTTTGGCTAATAGCTTTAGCCCAGCCATTTTTATAGCCTCACATGTTATCAAAAGTGTTTTTATTGCTTAATCTAACTACTCCCTTTCTCAACCTAGTGCATTAATCGTGCCTTTAGAGGCCAGGTGTAAACTGAAGTCTATATAAAAGGGATGGACTTTTTTTTTAAAAGCTCGTTTGTGTTTTCCTCTTTGTGTTAAATTATGAATGTGATAATTGGTGGTTAATGAGATGTAAGTACTGTAGTCTCAGACACTTTGGGTTATTCATGTCTCTGCACCATTTTCATCTGGCCCTCATTTTCCAAACACCAGACCTGTAATTATGCCAAAAATCTATCCAAGCCAGATAATATTTTGTTTTTTCTTATTACTACTTACAGAGCATGAAGTTGTGGAAAGTGTTGGACTTGCAAAGCTAATTTTAGTCCCCCAGTGAAAGTTCTGAGGGGCAACTCAATAAGGTAAAATTAAAGGTATATGAATCACGGATTTCAGAGTTTACAGAGACATTTAGTAAGCATCTGATCTAGCCATTTAGCTTTAGGATCAACCCCATTTTGCTGGTGAATTAGCCATGGCTTACAACAATGAAATATATATAGACCTACGATTCAACCTGGAGATCTGTCTGGCCCTACAGCTAGTAGCACTGTGCCTCGTTTGAAGGAGTTGGACGCCTGTCTTTTGCCTTCCTGCAAGGTGTTTTTTTCATTGCATCATGCTATTGCCAGTCTACCTTGAACTCTTTTTGAGTGTTTTTCATAAGCTTTTGCTGTTTCATTTATGTTTAATTTGTGTGGTATCATTCAATGACTGTGTCCTTGCAACAGATATTTTGATGTACTAAATTTGTACACATACCTGAGTTGGGAAAGGAGATGCATTTTGTTTTGCATAAAAAAAATCTAGGTCTCATGTTTACATTTAAAATATCAGGCTTTGTTTCCACTAAAGTGGTAATCTTTCTAAAAATGTCCCTCACATTGAAGGACATCCAAAAGGCAGTAACTCATTAGAACCTTGGGTTCAGATTACAAATGTGTTTGGCTAGCTCAGTATTGAAGTTCAAATTATCTTGGAATTATTTTAAATATTTGTACAGGAACACTGATTAGTTTACTAACGTGTTGCCTATCCACTAATAACCACCTTGGCCTATGGTCATTAACTCCTAGGGCTCAAGCAAACTCTCAGCAAAGAGAATTTGCTTCAGTGTTTGAAGCCGTCATTTGGTGTCTTCACCCCAGGACTTGGAAGTGTTGACTCAGAAAAGGAATTTGAAAACAGTTTTTATAACTGCATTTTATTCTTTGAGCAGAAGAGTTGAGAGAAAAAAGTTCTGGTGAGGTAACGTCCTCCCCTACCTTCTTCCCCTCCTTTTTTGGTAGTTAATATTTTCTGATTATTTACATTCAACTGGAGACCAAGAATGTGGTATAAGGAAAAGAATGTCAGTGTAGAGTCAGCACACCTGGGATATGGTTCTGGCTCTGTATTCAATGCGTGACCTTAGACAAGTCATTTAATTTCTCTGGGTGTTTGTTTCTATAAATGAGAAAGTGACATAGGTCATTCTTAAGCTGTTTTTCAGCCAGAAGAGTCTGTAAATATGTAAATTTTTCCAAGAGAAGCTAAACTAGCTAGAAGATCGTATGAGGGTTACACAGACCCGTGCCTTCCTTATTTGTTACCTTTTGACAGGGCCAGCTTCAAGGACTGCAACCTGCACAGTCACACAGGGCCTCAAGCTCAGAGGGGCTCTGTACTTGGTTTAATGCAGTGCTGTCACCATCTTACAATTCTCATTATTCCTAAACAGGGCCCTGAATTTTCATTTTGCTCTGGGCCAGATAAATCATATAGCTAGTGCTGCCTTTTGGTAATACATTTTTTCCCAGTTCATCTGTTGGTTGAAAAGAAAAAAGGAATTATAACCTCAAATTGGTCACTTTTGTCACCATTATGCCCTTCAGGTAGACTGAGGGAGGCATAATTTTGACACAATTATATATGTGGACTTTTGGGGTCATTTTCTTTTTTTTTTTTTAATTATACTTTATGTTCTAGGGTACATGTGCACAACGTGCAGGTTTGTTATATATGTATACATGTGCCATGTTGGTGTGCTGCACCCATTAACTCATCATTTACATGAGGTATATCTCCTAATGCTATCCCTCCCCACTCCCCCCACCCCACAACAGGCCCCGGTGTGTGATGTTCCCCTTCCTGTGTCCAAGTGTTCTCATTGTTCAATTCCCACCTATGAGTGAGAACATACGGTGTTTGGTTTTTTGTCCTTGCGATAGTTTGCTGAGAATGATGGTATCCAGCTTCATCCATCTCCCTACAAAGGACATGAACTCATCATTTTTTATGGCTGCATAGTATTCCATGGTGTATATGTGCCACATTTTCTTAATCCAGTCTATCATTGTTGGACATTTGGGTTGGTTCCAAGTCTTTGCTATTGTGAATAGTGCCGCAATAAACTTACGTGTGCATGTGTCTTTACAGCAGCATGATTTATAATCCTTTGGGTATATACCCAGTAATGGGATGGCTGGGTCAAATGGTATTTCTAGTTCTAGATCCCTGAGGAATCGCCACACTGACTTCCACAATGGTTGAACTAGTTTACAGTCCCACCAACAGTGTAAAAGTCTTCCTTTTTCTCCACATCCTCTCCAGCACCTGTTGTTTCCTGACTTTTTAATGATCGCCATTCTAACTGGTGTGAGATGGTATCTCATTGTGGTTTTGATTTGCATTTCTTTGATGGCCAGTGATGATGAGCATTTTTTCATGTGTCTGTTGGCTGCATAAGTGTCTTCCTTTGAAAAGTGTCTGTTCATATCCTTCGCCCACTTGTTGATGGGGTTGTTTTTTTCTTGTAAATTTGTTTGAGTTCTTTGTAGATTCTGGATATTAGCCCTTTGTCAGATGAGTAGATTGCAAAAGTTTTCTCCCATTCTGTAGGTTGCCTGTTCACTCTGATGGTACTTTCTTTTGCTGTGCAGCAGTTCTTTAGTTTAATTAGATCTTTTGGGGTCATTTTCAATGACCTAGGTTTCTGATTGCCCACATTTTCCCTCTTCTATGCTTCTTTGCCCCACCTCAATCCATTTTTTTAAAAAATGAGAGTTAATTACTGGTATTTACCAAGTATTTTCAGTCTGTCTATTCAACATCATTATGTCCATTGATACATAAGCAGTTATAGTATAAGATAGAAGATACTTTTGGCTTTGAATTATTGTTTTGTTGTATATTTTTACTTTCTTGCAGAGGCTACAATTACAATAGCTTGACAACTAGAGAGAATTCTTCGGTCTGACGCCACCAGTAGAGGGATTTCTCTCTATGTGTTATGTGGGCTGTTTCCCTCAGCAGCTGGTTTGTTCTGACCAGATGAGCTCCACTTCCCTCTTTGAGAAGGCCGAGGTGGGTGGATCACAAGGTCAGGAGTTTGAAACCAGCCTGACCAACATAGTGAAACCCCGTCTCTACTAAAAATACAAAAAAATTAGCCAGGTGTGGTGGCAGGTGCCTGTAATCTCAACTACTTGGGAGGCTGAGGCAGGAGAATCGCTTGAACCCAGGAGGCAGATAGCACCACTGCACTCCAGCCTGGGCGACAGTGTGACACTCTATCTCAGAAAAAAAAAAAAAAAAGACTTGCTAAAGGTGCTAAGATGTGCATTCATGCAGGGGCCAGCTTGATTGTCTATGTTAATGCTAATAAAAATTACTCTGTGACTGCAAGGAACATATGGCTTCTTGGCTTACACAATATTGTGTGCTAAAGGATGAAAGAGCAAAAGACGGAAAAAACGTTTTTTAGGTATGTGCTGATGGATGATGGAGTTTTATGTTATGAGTCTGGTTTCAGAAACTTGGAGCAAATCTCTAAGCAACTATATGGCCAAGTTACATATCACATCAATGGCAATAATTTGTTTTGATGGGCCCCTCTGGGGTGTCTATTTCAAACTAATCTTCAAAATTTTTCTCTTGCAAACCCAGTGTTTGTAATCTTCCAAGATGCTCTTTTTGCCCTCAGTTCATAATGTTTTATTCCACTTGTTTAAAAATTCATCAGAGCTGACTTTTTATTATATTAACAACATCTGAATGTTTTAAAATATTTTGTCTTTTTATGTCACTAAACTGAATTTAAATGATAATATCTATGCTGAGTTCTAATTGTTTCCCTGGGTCCTGACTTTTAGACTGGGGAGCATACTGTTTTCATTTCTTAAGTCACATAAACTGGTATTTGAATTTCCAATTGTGCTTAAGAATAGCAAAAAAAGAACTGGTAAATTTTTTAAAAGAATGCAGTTGGTCATTCAACATTTTTATATCTGGTATTGATAGCCAGGAAAGCACTAGACACAGCTTCCACTTTCGTTGTATCCAATGCATTGCATTTTCCCAGCATTAAATTTATAGTTGTGAAACTTTGGGATTTTAAACGAAAAGAACCAAAGTGAAACTCCTCAAGTAATTAGATAAATGCTTTGGTTCTGTGCATTTTATTTCAAAACACCTTTTTGAACACTGCTTTACAAAGATTTCAAAGAAAGAGCCATGGAAGCCTAAACACACAGGTTACTTGTGAAAACAGAGGAAATCGGAGGCCCTAGTTTAGAGCGCTCACCCAGTGGTGCATAGTTTCTTTCCAGGAAAGGAGGTGCAGTGTCTTCTCACAAGTGTTGGTCTCTACTATAGAGTGGCCCTGCAGGTGACAATTAGCATCACAGTGAAAACTGGCAAGAGTTGGAGGCAACACCTCACTTCAAAGATGTCATCTATTGAAACACTAGGCAGAAACACCCACAGAGTGAAGTGAATACTGTGGCATTTTACCCCTTGAAAGGAACTCAGTGTTTTCACCGTTGGCCAAACGTTGTAATCACCTGCACAAAGAAAAAATGTCTGGGTTCTACCCACAGAGATTCTGATATAACTGGTCTAGGGTATGGCCCAGGCATTGGGATTTGAGAAATGCCCCAGATGATTTTAAGGGGCAGCCGTAGCTGAGAACTAAGGTCTATAGTGAGGTATGTGGGTGTGTGTATATATAGAAAAAATATATATATGCCTATATATATATATATGCCTTGTGGAGATACAATTCACATACCATACTATTCACTCATTAAAAGTGTACATTCAATGGTTTTTAGTGTATTCACAGAATTGTGTCACCATCACCACAATCAATTTTACATTTTCATCACCTCAAAAAGAAATCCACTAGCAGTCAGTCCCCATTTCTCCCACTCTACCTCTAGGCAACTACTTATCTACTTTCTGTCTGTATACAGTTGCCCATTCTGGATATTCCATATAAACGGAACCATATAATTCTACATTTTGTTTACCCATTCACCAGTTGGTGGATATTTGAGTTGCTCTAACTTTTTGGCTATTATGAATAATACTGCTATAAACATTCATGTACAAGTTTTTTTGTGGGCATACATTTTCATTTATCTTGGATATATATCTAGGAGTATAATTGCTGGATCATATGGTAGCTTTATGTTTAACTATTGGAGAAACTGCCAGACTGTTTTCCAAAGTGGTTGCGCCATTTGCATTCCCTTCACCAGCATATAAGGGTTCCAATTTCTCTACATCCTTGCCAACACTTGTTTTTATCTTGTTTTGATGATAGCCATTCTAGTGGGTGTGAAATGGTATATCGCTGTAGTTTTGATTTGCGTGTACTGCAAATCAAGTTGAACGTCTTTTTATGTGCTTTTTGCCCACTTGTTTATCATCTTTGGAGAAACTTCTAATTTAGATCCTTTGCCTATTTTCCAATTGGATTATTCGTTTTATCATTATTGAGTTATAATAGTCCTTTACGTATTTTAGATACAGATTTCTTATAAGATATATGATTTTCAAATATATTCTTCTCTTCTGTGGGTTGTCTTTTCACTTTCTTGAAGGCCTTCACTGAAGCACAAAAGTTTTAATTTTGAAGAAGTCAAATTTTATATTTTCTTTGTTGCTTGTGCTTCTGGTGTCATATCTAAAAAAAGCTTTGCATAACCCAAGGTCATGAAATTTTTCTCCTGTATTTTCTTCTAGGAGTTTTATAGTTTTAGCCCTTACATTTAGGTTTATAATCCATTTTGAGTTAATTTTTCCATATGACATGAGGAAGGGTTCCAGCTTCATTCTTCTGCATGTGGATATTCTAGAGTGAGTTTTTAAAATAGCCTCCTCATCAATGTGACAAACTTCATGGGGCATGGCTCATGAGGCATCTATGCCAATAATAAATTTCCAGAGAGTTCCAGCTTCCTTCTGCTCTCTGCCAGAGTGTCTATACACTGGTATAAAGTCTAAACACACACTTGGAGCTACCAACAAACACATTTACATAGTCTCTATTTAGTAAGCTGAGGTTTCTCTGCTTGCAGGGGGACACTTAGGAATTAAGTGAAGCGTGATATCAGGCATTAAAGGTTTTCAAAGGAATTGTTCTTCCTTTATTGCACGAATCCACACAAATACATTTAAACTACAGTGTGTGACCTGTGAGTCAGGAAGTGCCTTGCTGAATGCTGTGGTGCTATTTGATGATGTTTCATTGCTTTCTGCTCCTGCCTGTTTGAGTGAGGAAAGACCCTTCCTGAAATTTTTGAGTCAGAAGTTACTTCTAGGAAGGTTATGACATTTTCTTCTCTGAAACTGCTTAAAAGCAGACGAAGCATCCCTCCAAAAAGTCCAAAGTAGAGATGTATGATCCATACCCAATGTTCTGTGCTGCTGTAGGGAGGTGGCAGGTAGGATTAGAAACAGTTCCCCAGGAAGTAGGGAAACCCTCATCAGCCAGGCCACCAGATGGAGAGCCCAAGTCAAGGAATAAGTCAAGTTCTTTCCTCTCTTTAGCTCTAAAAGTACTGGCTCTCACTCAGGTAGATTTGTCTTTCACAAATGGCCTCTGTACTTCTCTAATGTCCTTCTGCACTCCTGGCTTAAGAGGGGCACATTAATATATACTCTAAGAGACTATGTTGAAACTTCTCTCACATCCCATAAAGGCTCTGGGCAAATACTCTTTTACCTCAAGAAACAAGCAAGGAAAATAGGCACAGAATTTTATAGATCTGAGTTCAAATCCTGGCCCCACCACACAACCTCGATTATTTTCAGTGAATTGTTTAACTTCTTTGAGCCTTATCTTCCCTTTCTATGATATAGAAATAAAAATATCTATTGAAGATCATTGTGGGATTAACTGAGAAAAACAAATGTAAAATTCCTGGACCAAGTTGGGAGCTCAATATATTTTATTCCTCCCTCCCTTTCAATACCAAAGGAGATATGGTGGACCCCCAGTTTCAAACCTCATTTTTTCAGTCTTGAATTCAAAGATTTTAAAAGGCCATTAGCAAAAATGGACATTGGATTTACCACTGGACACATCAGATCCATCTCCTACATTATTCTGTTCCTTAAGTGGTTGTAAAGTCTTCATTCTTTGGCAGAGGATAGGACCTCACCTTTTGGGGTCTTCCTGCCACCTTAAGTAAAACATTGCTACTGTCCATGACTTTGCTGATACGTCAGCATTTCAGTGAAGTACCCAGCTGTTTAAAACAGCAGGTATTTATTTTCTTTACTGTGAATATGCAAGGATGAAATGTAGCTGCCTGTTTTTGGAAACGCTTTCTTGGTCTATGTCATTTGGTTAGGTTAAGCAATGGAATGTATTGTGACCTTGGTCTGTGCCCTGACCTCTCCCAGGTGCCCCTAGAACTTGTTTATGCAGATATTTATGGGCCAAGAAGCTGAACCTAAGCCCAAACTCCCCTCAGCTACTTTTCTGTGAAAGGTTAATTGTTCAGCAGGAGTATTTATGTGACTGGAAAAAGGCTTTGAGCAAGACGAGTGTGTAAAACTCTGTTCAGCAGAAGTTACTGCAAGGAGTGATGGGATCTGGCATGGTTCTTTGAGTGATAGTGGGTATTCAGTCGTCTTAAGGACTTCCATTGCCATGATATAAAAATAACTGATCTTCTCTTTCATGGGCCTCCCTGAAATGTTCTGCAGATTATGATGTAAAATAACAAGCAAGGCAGGGAAGGACTTCCTTCCAAGGACAATGTATAGATTCAATTAGTGACATCTGTGTTATTTGTATTTGTATGGAACTAAGTCCAGTTGTTTTCCACAGAAAAAAACTCAGAAGTCTGCTTGATGATGTGTCAAAAATTGGGAACAACACATTTGAAAACTACAAACAAGTAAGCATGAAAAAGGGAAATTAATTCAATAGTATATTTATCTTCTGTGTTTCCTTTTTTCCAGATCTGCGATTTCCTTCTGGTTGGCTGTCCTGCGTGGGTGCCAAGTTCCACACATGATTTAATGAATAAGAAGGTCAGATGTCAGCTTGACTATTTGCAGACTTGAAATGCTTTGCAAAATGTGTATGTATTTTCAGGGGGCTTGGAGGCTCATAGCAAAGGTCCTTGAAGAGAGCAAGAAAAAGTCTTCCCAGGAAAAGTGGACACCTGAGTGAGTGTTACAACGAGAAGGGGGGCATCCCAGGCAAGGCAGCTACCAAGCACAGGTGTGAAGGTGAGCTTCTGCGCAGGTTTCTCGAAGGTTGTGATCACAATAATGCAGAAATTCCTTTCTGCAGCTCGCCAGAGAGGCAAACTCCAGCATTTTATATTTCATCTGCCCCCAGTGACTTCACTGTAGGAAGAGGAAATGCAGAAAAACAAACGTCTTGAAGACTGAAAGCCTGTTATTCAAAGAGGTTAGCAGTAGACTGTTGGAAGTAAGGTATGTATTCCAAGATTCAGTCTGTGTGGTGATCTGTGATTTTTTTTGTATTTTTTCCTTGTAGGAGATGTCAGTGAAAAAAGGGATCCAGAATGATTACTAACCTATGACTCCCAACAGTATGACAGGTATCTTTTTTTTTTTACATTTTCTTTGTGTGAGCTCGTCATCTCGTGTTTTTCAACCCTTTAGAAAATGGCCTTACAGCCTGGGACAAACCGAAGCACTGTCCAGACCGAGAACACGACTGGAAGCTAGTAGGAATGTCTGAAGCCTGCCTACATAGGAAGAGCCATTCAGAGAGGCGCAGCACGTTGAAAAATGAACAGTCGTCGCCACATCTCATCCAGACCACTTGGACTAGCTCAATATTCCATCTGGACCATGATGATGTGAACGACCAGAGTGTCTCAAGTGCCCAGACCTTCCAAACGGAGGAGAAGAAATGTAAAGGTAACCAGATTTTTATTAGCCCATTATCATGTTTTTAATATTCCTTCTTTTATTTCCTTCACAGGGTACATCCCCAGTTACTTAGACAAGGACGAGCTCTGTGTAGTGTGTGGTGACAAAGCCACCGGGTATCACTACCGCTGTATCACGTGTGAAGGCTGCAAGGTAATTGCCCTGGGTCCACAAGCACAGAGCTTACTGTTGTCTTGGGTCTTTGTTTTTCATATAGGGTTTCTTTAGAAGAACCATTCAGAAAAATCTCCATCCATCCTATTCCTGTAAATATGAAGGAAAATGTGTCATAGACAAAGTCACGCGAAATCAGTGCCAGGAATGTCGCTTTAAGAAATGCATCTATGTTGGCATGGCAACAGATTGTAAGTAGATCTTCACTTGCTTCATATTCAAGTGTGCCTTGTCTCATCTTTCTCCCCCTCCCAGTGGTGCTGGATGACAGCAAGAGGCTGGCCAAGAGGAAGCTGATAGAGGAGAACCGGGAGAAAAGACGGCGGGAAGAGCTGCAGAAGTCCATCGGGCACAAGCCAGAGCCCACAGACGAGGAATGGGAGCTCATCAAAACTGTCACCGAAGCCCATGTGGCGACCAACGCCCAAGGCAGCCACTGGAAGCAAAAACGGAAATTCCTGGTAAGGCTTCCTTGCACAGATCAGTTTCACTTTCATTTAAATCTTTCTTTTTTCTCCTCCTTAGCCAGAAGACATTGGACAAGCACCAATAGTCAATGCCCCAGAAGGTGGAAAGGTTGACTTGGAAGCCTTCAGCCATTTTACAAAAATCATCACACCAGCAATTACCAGAGTGGTGGATTTTGCCAAAAAGTTGCCTATGTTTTGTGAGGTGAGGATGTTGTTTTTCCTTCTGCATTATTCGTTCTTTGCTGACATGAACTGGTTCTTTTCAGCTGCCATGTGAAGACCAGATCATCCTCCTCAAAGGCTGCTGCATGGAGATCATGTCCCTTCGCGCTGCTGTGCGCTATGACCCAGAAAGTGAGACTTTAACCTTGAATGGGGAAATGGCAGTGACACGGGGCCAGCTGAAAAATGGGGGTCTTGGGGTGGTGTCAGACGCCATCTTTGACCTGGGCATGTCTCTGTCTTCTTTCAACCTGGATGACACTGAAGTAGCCCTCCTTCAGGCCGTCCTGCTGATGTCTTCAGGTGAGTACGCCTAGACTCGTTAGTGGGCATCCGAATCAATGTCCATCTTCTCTCTTCCCCGCAGATCGCCCGGGGCTTGCCTGTGTTGAGAGAATAGAAAAGTACCAAGATAGTTTCCTGCTGGCCTTTGAACACTATATCAATTACCGAAAACACCACGTGACACACTTTTGGCCAAAACTCCTGATGAAGGTGACAGATCTGCGGATGATAGGAGCCTGCCATGCCAGCCGCTTCCTGCACATGAAGGTGGAATGCCCCACAGAACTCTTCCCCCCTTTGTTCTTGGAAGTGTTCGAGGATTAGACTGACTGGATTCATTCTCATAATTCCTACAGCACTACTGGGTGTCATTTCATTCCATTGCCTAGCTCTTTTTTGTTTGTTTCTTTGTGTTGGGAGGGATTATTTGGGAGGGAAAAGGGAAGTAGTCCTTGGCATAGACATGGATGAAATTGCCCCTTGAATGCGGGTACTTGAAACTATTGCATTTCGTTCTCCGGTCCTGTGATGTGAATGCTCTGAAGGTTTTATGGTTGTGGAGGTGGGGTGGGGGACAATCATTAACTCACCAGCACCAAGCATCACCAGCTCCCACCCGTCCCTGGTCCAAGACTTGAGTCAGCAAAATGGCGCCACAGGACACTAAAGAAGCCTTAAAACCAAGATAATACGACCACCTCCACCCAATCCTGATGTTCGCAGGGCTGAAGTTAACAGAGCACAGACCACCTTTAGTTAGATGTGGCTTTCAGCCTTTTAGGGAAAGACTCGAACAAATTTTCATCTATTCAAGAGCATGCTGTTTGCAGCACTCTTTATGGTCTCCTAGGAGCATAACTTGGAATGTACAGGAATATTTGTGTCCTAAAAAAATCAGCTGCCCTTCCAATATCATTTTTATAACGTTATGGTTTAATTCAAGTTATACAAAGGTGTGACTCAAGGATGTGCAGGTATTGACTGATGGAGGCCAACAAGGAAAATATTTTTTTTCAGTGAGCCCAGAGAAATTAGAAATCTTCACCAATGTCAGTGACTGCATGGTTTCCAAAAATTCACATAGTATTACCTCACAGTAGGAAGGCTTCTTTCCCATTTAGGCTCAGAGAACACTTTTACAGAAATCAAACCTATTTACAGGGTGGCACCCCTTTTCTGTGGCATCTGATCTGTCATCTCCCAAGCTCCTGAAGTTCTTTATCCAGGTTGTATCTTTGCTGAGCTGACAACAGATTTCTCTATGGATCAAATATTCTAATCAAGGAAAGATACGGTGAAACTTCAGTCTTCTTCTGGAGAAATGCTGAGGCGAGATTAGTGCAGCTACATTCTGAGTTGAAGGAAATGCAGTGTTCTGAGGGCCCCTTTGTGTCCTGATGGCTGGAGGACGCTTCCTCCTGGTTAGATCCTCAAGCTCCTTGCCTCATTGACAAATGTCTCCTAGTCCCCTTTTTCCCTCTGACTCTGAGGAACTAAATAGCTTGACTATCTCTAAACAGAGACTGGCCCTGCCACTGACCCTCCTGTCCCTCTCATAGCATACCCTGACAGATACTCAATAGAAAACACCTGCAGACCATGTGCACACTTAACTTTCCTGCCCAACCTGCCTCCCCAACGGCCCATGCTAGAATAGCTTGTGCCCAGAAAACAAACAGTGACACTTCATCTCTTCAGCGTCAGAAAATGGGCATAGAATGTACCCATGCAATTGAATGTATCTCATTCTCCACTGGCATAGTAGATATAAACTATTCCTTTGCCTACCTTTTACTGCCTTATCCTGGAAATATTGGGGAAAATAAGCCATATCAGTGAGATTTACCTAAAAACAAAGGAAGGAAAGTCACTATGGAAACCAAGTAGATGCTTTTTGTAAGTTTGGTGGAGCATAACTGGCCCAGAAGTCTGGGTGCCTGAGTTCTAGTTCGTGCTCTGTCAACTGGTAGATTTGTAATTCTAGGTCTTGGTTTTCTTACCTGGTGAATAAGTCATGATCTCTAAAACCCTTCCTGCCCTTAATATTGTCTGAATTTCAAGGGGAAAAAAAAAATCTGGTTCCTTTAATTATTTTTTTTTAACACTTAAATTCCTAACTTTATTAGACAAGAAGTATGGCCCACTTAACAGTTAAGGAACGTAAATTTGTTATTGGCTCGAAATAATAATTTGACACAATACTAGTCAACCATTTAGAGGCCTTGGAAAAAGAAGAGGAACAGCACTGAAAATTCCAAGTATGATTGGAAATTATCTGGGAGCGGGGAATTAAATATTCAATGCATGAAAGCAATTGTACTGGCTTCTGGGAAAAAGGAAACAAGAACATTGCTATGGAACTTGTTACCCAGAGAAAGGAAGTGAAAAGATTTACAATTATAAGCACGAAATTCATTGGCAGATTACCTGCTTTATCTACAGACAGATTGTTTTGGGGTTTGGTTTTGTCTAGGCAGCCTCTGGCCAGGCTCCTTAATTGCTTGCTCTGCTAATATTTCAGCTTCCTCTCTTGACTCCTTGAGGAACCAACCGCTCTTTGGAAGACAAACACTTAGCCACCTCTGTGCTCCAGGGTAACCCTGAGAAGCTCTGCTGTCTGGGGCAAGCTTTCTTTCCAAAGGGAATGAGAGGAAGGCAAGCAGGCAGGGTCCTGCAGCGTCAGGCCTTCTGGGGAAAGTTTCCTCATTTTGTTTGACAGGGTCCTCAGTACATCAGACACCCAGATTTGAATATAAGTTCAGAGCCTGATCTCAAGCTAAATCAGAATGCTTTGGGGACTAACCATGATCGAGAATTGGCCAAATAGTATGGCATATAAACAGCCATCCAGCCAGCCGCAAGTAAAGGAACGTTTGATCCTTGGCACCTTAAATGATTGATTGCCTTCAATAGGCAAACTGCTGGTCTGGAAATCTCGTTGAAGGCTGAATACTTCATGCGGAGTAGGACAAGCCTTAGCCCACCTTCAGGTTGAAAGGAAAGGCCATAGGACTCAAAAGATAATGACTCTGAAACTAAACTCCTTCCTTCTGAAGCTGACAGAGGTACTTAGTGCATCTCAAGACTCCATCTCATAAAACTCATTTGTGAGGGATTTGCTCTAGATTTTTCTAAACATTTTTTCATCTATTGTCCAGACTTGCAAATCCAGTGTGGACCTGATGGAGATACCCTTCACACCTGCGCTCCCACCCCCTCGGCAGGGAGACGTCTCAGTAGAGGAGAACACACCCATTATGCTGGGATTTGTATTTATAAATCACTTCCCTTTTAGGGATGAGCGGTGTGGGGCGTGTGTGCGTGTGAGTGTATGCGCGTGCGTGTGTGACCCTCAAGTGTACTTTGCTCAATTTAGACGTGCAGTATTTCCAGAAACAATGAAAAAAGTAAGATGTTTTCTTCTTTATGATTCTGCTCAAAACACCACGTGCCGCCTCAGAGCTTTTTCTAGAGCCTCGGTCCTCAATGACGCGCTTGACCTGTTGATGCCTCAGCCCAGCGAAGCCCCTCACCTGTGCCCCGGGCGACAGCTCTTCAGTGTGCAGTGCAGGCCTGGGGTGGACTGCCAGGCCTTCGCTCTGTGCCAGCAACGCCGTTCTTGTTGCTCCTCCATGAACAGGGGTACAAGCCCTGGCCCCTCCTCGACACTAAGCCCCCCACAGACTCAGCCTCCAAGGAACCGCTGAGCACCCTTGAAGCATGTCATTGTCAGTGATACCTTTTTATTCTATGGAACTCTAACCTATTCGTGTCATATTGACCTTTTGCTGCATGAGTCATAAATTATGAAATCAGTCTTACAGTTTTTGAAATGTAGCCAGCATTTGTAAGGCTAAACCTTTTTCATGAACTGAATTTAAGTGAATAACCAAGCCACAGTTCCTCCTCAAATGGAGAGTGATGATCGACATTTGAATCTCTTTGCCCTTTCCAACGGCTATGGCATCAGGTTCTAAAATAAGCTCGTAATTTTTCCTGTTATTTTAATAATATGGAAATATTAGCATAGTGTTTCTTTTGATAGTGATAGACTATAATCCATATTTAAATTTTATAGAGAAGAAATTTTATTGTACTGTGATGTAGATATTTATTATCCAGGTAAGGATTTGCCCGGTGTGTATTTTTTACAATTGAGACATTTTACTTTAATCTTTAAAAAAAATGCATTAAAAACACACTCAAAAAAAAAAAAAAAAAAAAAAAAAAAAAACCAGACTGGGGGAAAAAAGGTTTGGCCTTATCACAGAATTTTTACTGTGCTGTATAAATGTTTGCAAATGCGAAAAGTGTGCATTTATAGTGTGTTTCCACATTAATTAATGCCGCCTTCAAGAGCAATATTGTGCAGGTAAAACGCTGTTTGTGGCTTTCTGTTGCACAGTTAAAGCTGACCCACCCTATGCACAAGACAATCAAATATAAATCTGTCCTCCTCAGGATGCAGATAATACTCATGTAAATTATGGAGCACAATGTAAGACAAAAGGAGACACTTTACATATGTATTGTTGATACAGAAATTATCAGGGCATGAATGAGCTGATGTGACATTATGCCACTTCTTTCTTTTGGTTCTCCCTTATTAACTTGGCATTTTTAATTTGACCATAGAGCCAAATTAGTTCTCCATGCTTTCTTCGTAGAAAATCCTTTTTTTTCCCATAATGTTTTCATGCCCTGAGAATCAGAAAAATACTACAGAATAGAAAAAGATTTACAGTCATTGGAAGATTTGTGTTTTGCAAACAGTGTTAAGTGATATTGCTAGATGGTGATATTTTTTTCAGCCTAAAACTCTGTTGAAATCTGTGATCAAAATGTTTTAAACTATCCAAAAAAAATTTGTATATTTGGGAAAAATGGATTTTTACATAGCTTTTGTATGCAGATATAAAACTGTAATTATGAATATAGTGGGCGTAGATAAACTCATAAGCTTAAATTCTAAAAAAGAAAAAGCTTATAACAGATATATTTTCCTGTCTCTTTCTTTAAATATTATTATTTTCTACATAGGCAAAGAGTTGCCTGCTCTTCTCACTTCAGCTGCTGCCAAAAGACGGAACCACGGATGTAAGGACATTTATTTCATAAATAAACATCTACTAGAATAAGCAAATTTACTTGAGAAGAAACTATGGAGGGAGAGAAGAAACTAAGTAAAATGCTGATGGGGGGTTACCTCTTTGGAAGGGGCCACAAAGATGAAGGGAGGAGAGAGGTGAAGTTTTGCAGCTCAAGGACAACATTCATCTTCTCATCTCAAATTATTCAGGAATATTACTAATGGAATTATGTTAACATCAGCTGCCAACATATATCTCAATCTCTGTTGCCCTGAACACATGTTAATTGAGATTCTTTCTATGACAAGTAACAAAAAGCTAACTCAAACTGGCTTAAGCAGAAAGCTAATTATTGACTTTAATATCTGGGATCTAGGGTATTGCATACCAAAGCTTCAGGCATGGCTGGATCTGGGTGCACTTACTCAGTATTCTCAGGAAGCTCCTTTTTTTGTCATTCATGTAGACTTAACATTCACATGGCCTTTCACCTTACGGTGGCCTCCAATAGCTCCAGGATGAGCTTTACAGCTCCAAATATAGTGAAAGGAGAATTTCTTTTCTCCAACAATTCTAATGAAAATTCTGGCCTAATTCTCACTGGCCCAAGTTCAGTCATGTGCCCATTCCTGAGCCAATCACTGTGGTGAGGAAAACAGATGCATAACCAACCTTATCCTCAGGAATCCTGGAACTGGGTGAGGGGAAAGAGGGACAGTCAGCTTCATCTAAACTATGGACTGAGAGTTGAGGCAAGATGATTCCTGAAAGAAAATTCTAAGTCTTGCTGCTATAAGTGGAAGAGAATGGTGGGCAAGCAAAAGCAACCAGTGCCCACACCAAAGGTAAATCTAAAACAACATCCCATTTCAGTACAGCAAGCGGTTCTCCTTCACACAGAGGAAGCTCATCTCCAAGTTTTTATTTGGCCAGGACATGAACCAAATAAACACCTTCCAAAGAAAGTGTTTGATCGCATTCTTCCTGGTTCGTGAAA